TTTGACTTTTTCTTGATGCTACCTGTTGTGTTTTCTCAGATGAGAGAAAGAGAAGGCGGTTCAAATTAGAGGGTCTCTAAAAGATAATTAGTCAGCAAGAGTCCTGGTGAGCGTTTGTTTAAACAGCTCCTATTAGGGAACCGCGAGCATCGTTAAGTTCATTCATGTAGACTGTATCCTTTCTGTAAGGAATAATCATGTTGGACTTTTGTTTCCTGAAACAAAACCCGACAAAGAGTTGGCTAATGTTTAAGATAAAGGACTGTTGGGAGCTATGTATCTCTATATCAATCATTCTATTTTGCCCTGAAATGTAAGCTTTTCCCCTAGTGTCCCCCTAGCTGCTCCCCATAGGAAAACTCCCCGGCCGAGTTTCCACGGTGAAAAAAATCAGCCCCAAACCCAAGCCATTTCGAAAAAGACGCACTTCTTTGGGATTAATTTAAAGACAGTTATTGTATTTATTTCCTCTGGCAATGAATTCCGTGTCGCCATGGTTTCAGAGAAACGAGAAAGAGAAAATAACTCCCCAAACCGGCCTCGCGCACGCCGTCGGCCAGCGACTGCCAGCGGGATGGGCCTTTGGGCGAACCCTGCCTCCTCCGCCGGTAGACCTAACCCGCAGGCCCGACCTCCGCTGCCTCCGGACGTTCCCGGTTCTGCTGGGCCGCCGCGCTGGACTGAGCGCTCAACCACCCGACCCCAGGGAGCTCGAGGAGCGCGGGTCGCGCACGACGTCGGGAAGGCCCAGGAGGCCGCGAGCAGCGGCGGCAACCGGACAGCGCCGACCCGGCACCCTGAGCTCATTAGGAGTCCAGCGGTCCCGCGGGTAGTAAGATTCAGAGCCCGGAGCCTGGGCGCGCGGAGGGCGGCTCGGGGCCGACTCGTGTCACTCAGCCCTATTGGCCAATGAGCGCCTCGCCCCTGGCCGCGCCAGGCCAATGGGAGGCGAGGGGGCTTGTGAGTGGCATTGAGGGAGGGCGGGAGAGAGGCGGCCCCGGAGTGAAGTTGAAGCTAAACCCTTAAGCTATAAAGAAGTTACGGGGGGCAGTTTTCGGCTTCCAATTAGGAATAATAGTGAACTGGCTTCGTAGCAACTACGGAGGACCAGGATTCTAAAATCACCTCACTCGTCCCAAAGCTTGCATCCTCCTCTTTCTGCCACGCACCCCTCCTCCAATTCATGATCCAGAAAAGGGAGCCGGGAATGCTCTGCTCCTCTCTGCCGGTGGGAAGCGGAGAGGCCGGCGGTGTCGCTGGGTTGGACGGTAGGCATGAGAACAGTTAAGAGATGGGCGCCCCCGAAACCTCTGCCGCTTGTGGGGACTGAAGGTAGGTGAAGCAGAAGACGCCCCGCGCCCGCCTCTCTTATGCTCTGATGCTGTTGTCTTCACAGGGCCTTGAAAGAGTTGTCTGGGGTTCCTGCTCTTCCCAAAGGGGCTCGGAGATACCTTAAATGCCGCGAGACTGAAGAGCAAACGTCAGGGATTATTATGTCGATTTTCCGAGGACCAGGGTTCGCAGCTGGCAGTAGAAGAAAAGGCTGGCTCCTCAGGGGTCCCACTGGCATTTGATACCCTGAACGACCCTCAGGATTGCCCAAATTCGGTGGATCGCCCAAATTCGGTGGATCAGCAACTTTCCTATACTGCATCCCGAATTTTCAAAGAACATATTTTCCGTTCACCCCCGCTGGTCTTTTACTGCCATCAATACACTGTTCTTGGTGCAAATACTTCAGCCTCTTTATTCAAAGTATGTTTTATGTTTTTGCCAAATATGATCTCTAATTGAAAGTTTATTTTTGGTTTTGGATGAATCTGCGGAGCTTAAGTTGTGAGAAGAAAGGGGGAACAAGACACAATGAAAGAAAAGTCCAAAAATGCTGCGCGGACTAGGAGGGAGAAGGAAAACAGTGAATTTTATGAACTGGCTAAATTACTGCCTTTGCCCTCGGCTATCACCTCGCAGCTGGACAAAGCATCCATAATCAGACTCACGACCAGCTATCTCAAAATGAGAGTGGTGTTCCCAGAAGGTAAGTGACTTTGCCCAGATGGAATTTCAAAGAGTGGCTACAGGATGCTTCTGTGTCTCCACAGGGCTCGGCGAGGCGTGGGGCCACTCAAGTCGGACCAGCCCCCTGGACAACGTTGGCCGAGAACTGGGCTCCCATCTGCTCCAGGTACAGGTGCAGGTCTTCCGGCAACACATAAGGCTCTCTATTCTCTCTATTTGTGCCTCCCCAGACCCTGGATGGCTTCATCTTCGTGGTAGCCCCAGATGGGAAGATCATGTACATCTCAGAGACAGCCTCAGTCCACTTGGGTCTTTCTCAGGTAGGTGAGTGGTTCACATATCCCACCTGCAGCCACGGCGACGGCGACATCCTCCTCTTTACAGGTAGAGCTGACCGGAAACAGCATTTATGAATACATTCACCCGGCAGACCACGACGAGATGACGGCGGTGCTCACCGCCCATCAACCCTACCACTCTCACTTCGTGCAGGGTAAGGTAGACACATGCCTGCGACGCTCAGGCGACCTGAGCTTCCCTTCGTTCCTCTCTCCCAGAGTATGAGATCGAGCGCTCCTTCTTCCTGAGGATGAAGTGCGTCTTGGCCAAGCGTAACGCCGGCCTCACCTGTGGCGGCTACAAGGTGCGTAGCTGGAAGATCCGCTCCGGGTGGAGGCTGAGTCTCCCTCCCTATCCCTCTGCCTCAGGTCATCCACTGCAGCGGCTACTTGAAGATCCGCCAGTACAGCCTGGACATGTCCCCCTTCGACGGCTGCTACCAAAACGTGGGCCTGGTGGCCGTGGGCCACTCGCTGCCTCCCAGCGCCGTCACGGAGATCAAGCTACACAGCAATATGTTTATGTTCCGCGCCAGCCTGGACATGAAGCTCATCTTTCTGGACTCCAGGTGGGTGGGCAGGGCCGGAAAGGGCCTCTCCTTGCATTCATCCTGCAGGGATTGCTCTCCTCAGGGTGGCGGAGCTGACGGGGTACGAACCTCAGGACCTGATTGAGAAGACTCTGTACCACCATGTGCACGGCTGCGACACCTTCCACCTGCGCTGCGCGCACCATTTGCGTAAGGCGCCACCCTGCCCCGTACCCTAGCAATCACCACCATCTGCCTCCTGTCTCTCCGTCAGTGCTGGTGAAGGGACAGGTGACCACCAAGTACTACAGGTTCCTGGCGAAACACGGCGGCTGGGTATGGGTGCAGAGCTACGCGACCATCGTGCACAACAGTCGCTCCTCCAGGCCACACTGTATCGTCAGCGTCAACTATGTCCTCACGTGAGTGCAAGACTGAGACCCCTTCACCCACCCTGATTAAGGGCTTTGTCCTCCCACCCTGCAGAGACACAGAATACAAAGGGCTGCAGCTCTCCCTGGATCAGATCTCAGCCTCCAAACCAGCCTTCTCCTATACCAGCAGCTCCACCCCCACCATGACTGACAACAGAAAGGGGGCCAAATCCCGGCTCTCCAGCTCAAAGTCAAAATCCAGGACTTCCCCATACCCTCAGGTAAGTGCATTGCTGTTTTGCAACTTTCTTTTGAAATGGACTTTTCTCCCCTACTCGGTTTCAGTATTCGGGATTTCACACAGAAAGATCGGAATCTGATCATGACAGCCAGTGGGGCGGAAGTCCCTTGACCGACACGGCCTCTCCGCAGCTTCTGGACCCCGCCGATAGGCCTGGCTCCCAGCACGACGCATCGTGCGCCTACAGACAGTTTTCGGACCGCAGCTCTCTCTGCTATGGCTTTGCGCTTGACCACTCGAGGCTGGTGGAAGAGAGGCATTTCCATACCCAGGCCTGTGAAGGAGGCCGATGTGAGGCAGGCAGGTACTTCCTGGGAACGCCGCAGGCCGGGAGGGAGCCCTGGTGGGGCTCTCGCGCAGCCTTGCCCCTGACAAAGGCCTCCCCAGAAAGCAGAGAAGCCTATGAAAACAGCATGCCTCACATCGCTTCAGTCCACAGGATCCATGGTAAGAGCAGGTGAAAGGGTTCCCGAACTCCAATCACTTACTTTTGACTTTTTCTAATTTTTAGGGCGAGGTCATTGGGATGAAGATAGTGTGGTCAGTTCTCCAGACCCTGGGTCGGCCAGTGAATCAGGTGACCGATATCGTACTGAGCAGTATCAAAGTAGCCCACATGAACCCAGCAAAATTGAAACTCTTATAAGAGCCACTCAGCAAATGATTAAAGAAGAAGAGAACAGATTACAGCTAAGGAAAGCCCCCTCAGACCAACTGGCTTCCATTAATGGGGCTGGGAAAAAACACTCCCTGTGTTTTGCAAACTACCAACAGCCCCCACCAACAGGTGAAGTCTGCCATGGCTCTGCTCTTGCCAACACTTCACCATGTGACCATATCCAGCAGAGAGAGGGAAAAATGTTGAGCCCCCATGAAAATGACTATGACAACAGTCCCACCGCACTATCTCGGATAAGTAGTCCCAATTCGGATCGCATTTCAAAATCCAGTTTGATCCTAGCTAAAGACTATCTGCATTCGGATATATCTCCTCATCAGACAGCAGGAGACCACCCTACTGTCTCTCCAAACTGCTTTGGCTCTCACCGGCAGTATTTTGACAAGCATGCTTACACATTAACTGGATATGCCCTGGAGCACTTATATGACAGCGAAACCATTAGAAACTATTCCTTGGGCTGTAATGGCTCACACTTTGATGTAACTTCCCATCTGAGGATGCAACCAGACCCAGCACAAGGACACAAGGGAACATCTGTTATAATAACCAACGGAAGCTGATGTTTTGCTGAAATATTTTGTTCTTTAAGGATCTCTGAAACATATTTATAGTTTAATACCCCATTACCAGCATTTACTATGCCACAGATTGTTAGAGAGTATAACTTAAGTTACTGGGTATTTGATACGTGTTCCTATAAAATCAAAGAAAACATAGCACTAGCATTCAGGGTTATACACAGAAAAGGGAGCTAAATTGAATACACAAATTTCCCCTCTAATTATATGGGAACCAGAATAGATAAATTTTGACTTGAAAAATATTCATGTAGATCAAGTGTGCATATATACTACATGAGAGGACTGATGAATGACAACATTGCATTGTGACTATCCAGTGATCCTCAAACACACAAACTATTACTTACAAACTGCGGTATACATTTTACATATGGAAATATAGGCTATGTAATGTAAATACATCAAAAATGGGTAATTTTCTTTGACTCTGTCACACTAAACTTCTTAACGAAATTTCCATTCCCAAAATAACTGAGAAAGAGAGAGATACATCTTATAAACTGACTTCTTTGTGGTTTCAAATCAGCCAGCTCATTTGGTTCAGGCATAAATTAGAGAAATGGTTCTGGATATGGTGCAAAAATGAGTTTTCACCTGGTATCCATTATAAACAATCAGGAAGAGGTAATTTTTCACCTTGCTTTTCAGTTAGACAAGGACCAGGATTGCACTGACATGGCGCTGAGGGTTTTTCTAAGTAAGAACACTGAGATATTGGGACACACATCAAAAACCTGGAGTGCTCAATTGGAAGTAGTTCTATGAATATGGAAAGGCCAGAGGCAGAGTGAAATAAAATGCTATCTCAAAGTTTAACACAATTTAAGGGCTCAGCATAAGTAAACAACATATTTGGGGTTTGCTTGTAAAACCAACTAAATAAAAAATTCAAACCAATTCACCCAGAAAAAAGACCAATAGGTGCAAAAATAAAAGGAAAACCAGTGAAGTGCCACATGACAGCAGTGTTAAGTGTTTGAAAACGTTTCAAAGCACATATGTGCCAATGTGACAACATGTGGAAAGCCTCAGGAGAGAGTCTAAGATAAAAGCTTAGGCTGATAGACAAGTAGTTAAGAGCTAAGAGCAGTACTCTGAAGGAATAGGCAAAATGTTTATTTTCCTTATTGTTTGTAAACAACAAACTTGGTCTTACATCTGTGTGGTATAGTAGAAAGGCCAGCTGACTAGATCTCTGGATTCTAATTTTGGCCCTACCTGTAACTTAATTTTGTGACCACAGTTGTACCATTCACCGTGCCTGGGCTCTAGTTTCCTGGTTTGTAAGGCAGCCCCAGCGTTCATGTTCTGTGATAGAGCAGAACTGAACTTATTACCTAATTAACTCTCTGCTATGAGTTGTCAAGACTGATCATTCTGTTTTTTCTGTACACAGAAGTTTAGATGCTTTGTGACTTAAGCAGGTGTGTGGGCTCCTTTAGGCAGGTTACAGTTAACTTTCTAGATTTAGCCAAAATGTAGTTGGTAGAAATTTATGACAGAGAAGAAAAATAGCAAGATTTATTTAATGCTCTATTCTCTAGTAATTAAAGCAAAATGATATAAGTGATTAGAGAGATTTCATAGATAATATTTCCTAGGAGTCCCGTGCCCAAAACTCTTGCCATATTTAAGGAAGGGAATGTACTGGCAGAACTTGACTTACAATTTTGGAAACAGAACATGAAATTGAATACTCAGGGATTAGTAGTATATTTTCATCATTTAACACAGTTATTTCACAGTCCATAGGTAGGTGACAATCTGAACGATAATATGAAAGATGAGTACTGGGTTGTTTGTATATGAAAGGAGAGGCTACATAAAATTAAATAATGTTAACATTTGTGCTGTAAATGCAAAAAAGTGCAAGTAAGTGAGAAAGTTAGTGGTTATATATATTTTCAAAAAATTCAAAGTGCAGTTGACCCTTGAATAACATGGGTTTGAACTGTGCAGATTCACTTATGTGTGGTTTTTTTTCCAATCAAATGCAGATAAAAAACCCAGTATTTGGAGAAATGTGAAACCTGAGTATACAGAGGGCGATGTTTTGTATAAGTGAGCGCCACAGGGCCAACAGGCAGGACTTGAGTATGTGAGAATTTGATTATATGGGGGTAATCCTGGAACCAACTCCCTGTTTATACCAAGGGGTGACCATACAATAAAAACTAAGTTTTGAATTATACAAAAAAGAGTATTTAGTAATTTTGAGAAAATTATTTATGAGAAATCCTGGAATACATAAAATGGAGTTTTGATCAATTTGCAACATGAAGTAATGTCTTAAGAATGCTAAAGGTTTTGTAGAATTCTGTAGATTGATAGATGTTTGGAAGAAAAAATATTTGATGAATATGGTGTATTTTGGAAAGGTAATTTTCACAGATGGGTATTTCTGGTGGCTATATATTCTACCAAATGTGCCAGGGACAGAAGCTAAAAGAAATGGAAACTTAAGAACCAGGGAAAATGAACTGATATTAAAGAAAAGGCTGTCACTAAAGGAATTTCAGTGGAATTTTTATATGGAAGATAGTTAACTGGTGAGAAGAAGAAATTATGAATTTCACAGATGAGAGTAATCAGAAGGAATAATGCTCTTTAAAATGACATGACCAATATTTTTAAGAGAATACAGAATTAACTAAATTATATATTGATTCAAAATTTTGGTAGATTGACCCAGTTTTAAGTACATAACCATTTTAAAATTTACTGAATGTCAATAATTTTATAGTAGCAGTTTTATTACATTACATAAAATGTCATATTGACTCACTATATTGTATAGCTTACATTTTTTGCAATATGGCATGATTATCACAAAATGACCCAAGGTAAGTTAAGACATTTGATGACAATGTACTTTCTTAATATACATGTGAATGTGTTAAAATGTGTTTATAATCTACATTATTTTGTTCTGTGCAGCAACATATTTCCTCATAATGAAGATGTCATCTGTGTCTTTTAAAAATAGTATATAAAATAACTACGTTCCCGATAATTTAATCAGTTAAACTTAATATGGCTTTAGTTTTAATTCTTGATTTCCATAACTTTGCCAAATGTTGAGAAACATGAAACTTGATTGAAATAGATACAGAAGTATGATTTTCATATCACCTTGGGGATACATAAAAATGTGCTCTATCCAATTACTGGTATAATATGTATCAATTCATTAGATGATACATAGCTCATGGTTTTGTAGAATTCTGGTTTCTAGTGATAATAAGTATCTTTATTGCCCATTTCACCTGCCATACCTACTTTAAAAATTTGGATGACCAAAGAAGTGAATGAAGTTTCCCCAATCTTTCTTGGGAAAATTCTGTTTAAATTGTTATTGGGAATATATAGATTTGATGTGTTATTTTGGGATGTGTAATATTAATGTCACAATCACTACAGGTCAGATATTTAGGTGTGCTTCGGTCCACAAGTCTTTTGTCATATTGTGCTCGCTTACCTAAACTGTAATTGCCTGATAAAAGATAATATGACAGTGCTGAGGTGACATTCAAAATGAGACGGGATGCAATAAATGATTGCCTTCAGTATTTACACAGAAAAACCACTTGCTCTTTCTTGGTTATATTTCATAGGGCTAGATTGTTTCCATCGGGCACTATTCTTAATTCACTCTATACCGTGTTGTCACATGCTGCCTCTGGGCAGAGAATCCCACTTAAAATAAGCTTTAGGGGATCTTCTAGAAAAGGGTAGTGTGCTCCAATTTTTATTTCTCCTTCTTATGGGGGATGAGGATCAATTATAGTACAAGACCATTTGGAAAATATGCATATATATTTTAAAATGAAATACAAGATTTCCGCCCTCAAGATCTAAACCAAGTAAGTTTGATGGATGGCAGCACAGATAAAGAAATCTTCTGAATACACATTTGATTTTTATAGCTCTCTCTTTCAAGAGTAGGATATTACTAAGATATTCAGTGCAATCTATCAGTCCTAGTAGTATTTAGAAGTGACAGAGTGAATGCTGATATTTGGAAAATTGAGCATTTGACCATTTTGGGGTCACTCACCTGGCCTAGTGGAATAGCTTACACTTTAATACAATCAAACACAGTCTTTCTGATATAAAATGTTTGAATGCCCAGATTTGGTTCCCTAGTTCACTCAAATCATAGATGTTGACATACATCCTGTTTTCATAATGATTTTAAAAAGAATGTAAATCCTATGGTCCTCCAAATAAATGATTCAACGTTTATGTAAATGTCAAGTTTTTGTGAATAGGGATTTATGTCTAAGACAGAAAAATCTACTGAACTAGTTCTTACTGTGGAACTAATTGTGGATAAAACATTCGTTATCATCTAAATTTTAAATGAATGACAACAGTTATGGACACATGCAAAAGGTATCAGACATAGAAAATATTGTTGGGGGAAATTTCTGTGTGGTGCTAATTTCTTGTAAGGGTTGTACAGATAGTGCTTAACTCAAAAAGTGAGAGTGTGGTCATTGCCAAATAGGGGTTTGCTCAGAGTTCCTTCTCTAGGACTGTATGCAGAAAGCATACACACACACATACGCACACAGAAAAATATGATTTTTATATCATATTCATGAAAATGTGCCATATCCAATTATAACACACACACACACACACACACACACACACACACACACACATAAATAAATAAATGATGGTTCACATAAGAAATCCTAATTGCTAATTTTAAACCAAACATTTGTAGTTTTGTTTATTGCAACTTTGCTGCATGGGACTTTGCTTTCATAAATCTATATGGGGTTGGGGTTAATTTGCCCTAATTTGCTGACCTGGGACACATGTAATCACTGTTAAACTTACACCCGGTAACCCTGATGTGTTTACATTTCAAAAGAAATGAAATTGGCCTGGAAAAAAATTTTGGAAGTACTGTAAGTCTTTTTTCTTTTTTTTTCCGAAGGGAAATATTTCAAAAAAGGAAACATTATGAGTAGACACTTCAAAAAAGATAAAATATTTTACATTTGTTTTTTGACTAATGTGCTATAAAAAGGATTATATTTGTGAGAAAAGATACTGATCGCCAATATTTCAAATACCGTCTTGCAATGTATAGTTTTTAGTGACATTGTAGTATAAAGCTGTAATTTGAAATTTTACTTTGGAATGTAAAGTAGAAAATATTAGCTATGTCAATGATATCTTGCAAAGTGTTCCCATTTATAATTATTTATATTGTAAATAGCTTTCTGAAGTAAATTCGAAGTTAATGTGCATAAAATGTATTTATTATGTGAGGAATTTTTTGGTTTAAAATATAGTTACCAATATGCACTTTGAGTCTGGGTTATTCATTGAAAGAAAAATCTCTA